CGAACCATGTTCAGATAAACCAGATGCCAACCTGTAACCAATCCAGCTGTTTCTGTACCTCATTTCTGTTTTCTGTATGTCACTTTCCTTTTTCTGTCCATAAATCTTCCACTATTTAGCTGTGGAGTCTCCAGACCTACTCTGGCTCGGGAGGCTGCCCTGCTCGCAAATCATTCACTGCTCTGTTAAACTCCTTTACATTTAATTTGGCTGAAGTTTTTCTTTTATCACTATGTATCCACCACATTCAGTGCTCCCTTTTTCTTAATTTTATTTATTTATTTATTTATTTATTTATTTATTTATTTATTTAATTTATTTTTAGAGACAGGGTCTCACTCTGTCACCCAAGCTGGAGTGCAGTGGTGTGATCTCGGCTCGCTGCAACTTCTGCCTTCTGGGTTCAAGCGATTCTCCAGCCTCAGCCTCCTGAGTAGCTGAGACTACAGGAGTGCACCACCATGCCTGGCTAATTTTTGTATTTTTAGTAGAGACAGGGTTTCACCATGTTGGCCAGGCTGGCCTTGAACTCCTGACCTCAAGTGATCCTCCCTCCTCAGCCTCCCAAAGTGCTGGGATTACAGGCGTGAGCCACTGCGCCTGGCCAGTGCTCCCTTTTTCAGTCCTCATAGTGACATTTGAGGTAGGTTATTCTTTTCAAAATTTCCATTTTACAGATTTAAAAAAAAGCGCCCTTGGAAAGTTATGCCACTTTTCCTGGATCACAATATTAAAAGATCACAATTCATCTTCTAATAATTTGGCAAGCCATCCATGGTCTTCTAAGCAAGGCGCCATGAATATAACGAATATAGAGACAGAAAAAGACCCCTCCCCACTGGCTGGGTTGAGGGACTGGAGAGCCCAGATGGAAGGGCAGAGGTGCAGGCTTTTTTCCTTGTTGCCACTAGATGGCAGTAGGGCACCCGTTGTCAGCCCTGGGGCAAGGTCACCGACTGTCTTTGCCTTTGCCTCCAGCAAGCCAAAACCCTGGGCAGACTCAATCCAAAAATAAACAATCAAAGAGCATGTTGGCCTGGTCCTTTGCTAGGTACTGTAGAGCAGGTGAGAGAGTGAGGGGGAAGGACTCCAAATTAGACCAGTTCTTAGCCATGAAGCAGAGACTCTGAAGCCAGACTACCTGGGTCCCAATCTTGGGCTTGGTATTTCCTCGCTGTGTGACTCTGGGTAAGTTACTTAACTTCTCTGTGCCTCAGTTCGCATCCCCATGGCTTCTTTTTTTCTTTTTGAGATGGAGGCTCGCTCTGTTGCCAGGCTGGAGTACAGCGATCTCGGCTCACTGCAACCTCTGCCTCCCGGGTTCAAGTGATTCTCCTGCCTCAGCCTCCCAAGTAGCTGGGACTACAGGTTCGTGCCACCATGCCCAGCTAATTTTTGTAGAGCCCATACTTGCTCTTTTTGTCTTCTTCAGACTGCGCCATGGGGCTCAGCGACGGGGAATGGCAGTTGGTGCTGAACGTCTGGGGGAAGGTGGAGGCTGACATCCCAGGCCATGGGCAGGAAGTCCTCATCAGGTAAAAGGAAGAGATTCCATTGCCCCTGCCACCATGCCGACTCCAGCCTTCCCTGTGCCCACAGGCTCTTTAAGGGTCACCCAGAGACTCTGGAGAAGTTTGACAAGTTCAAGCACCTGAAGTCAGAGGACGAGATGAAGGCGTCTGAGGACTTAAAGAAGCATGGTGCCACCGTGCTCACCGCCCTGGGTGGCATCCTTAAGAAGAAGGGGCATCATGAGGCAGAGATTAAGCCCCTGGCACAGTCGCATGCCACCAAGCACAAGATCCCCGTGAAGTACCTGGAGGTAGGAGCAGAGCCTGGGCAGGTGGGAGGATGGTGACCATTTTCTCTCCTCACCCTCCCTGCAGTTCATCTCGGAATGCATCATCCAGGTTCTGCAGAGCAAGCATCCCGGGGACTTTGGTGCTGATGCCCAGGGGGCCATGAACAAGGCCCTGGAGCTGTTCCGGAAGGACATGGCCTCCAACTACAAGGAGCTGGGCTTCCAGGGCTAGGCCCCTGCCGCTCCCACCCCCACCCATCTGGGCCCCGGGTTCAAGAGAGAGCGGGGTCTGATCTCGTGTAGCCATATAGAGTTTGCTTCTGAGTGTCTGCTTTGTTTAGTAGAGGTGGGCAGGAGGAGCTGAGGGGCTGGGGCTGGGGTGTTGAAGTTGGCTTTGCATGCCCAGCGATGCGCCTCCCTGTGGGATGTCATCACCCTGGGAACCGGGAGTGGCCCTTGGCTCACTGTGTTCTGCATGGTTTGGATCTGAATTAATTGTCCTTTCTTCTAAATCCCAACCGAACTTCTTCCAACCTCCAAACTGGCTGTAACCCCAAATCCAAGCCATTAACTACACCTGACAGTAGCAATTGTCTGATTAATCACTGGCCCCTTGAAGACAGCAGAATGTCCCTTTGCAATGAGGAGGAGATCTGGGCTGGGCGGGCCAGCTGGGGAAGCATTTGACTATCTGGAACTTGTGTGTGCCTCCTCAGGTATGGCAGTGACTCACCTGGTTTTAATAAAACAACCTGCAACATCTCAGTTTCTGCCTGGCATTTTTCATCTCCTAGAGT